ATCAAGCCTCTCAATTAAACTAACCTTGAAGCCTGTCTTACCTTTGGACTTCTAGTGATGTCACCCGGTAAAGCCCATTTGTTTCAGGACGTAAGAGTTGGGTTTTCTGTGACTTGGAACCAAAACCATTCCAATTTACAAAATGAGCAACTTTAATATTACCCATGAGAAATACTTCATTGGTATATGCTCTTTCCTAGCGTTTTTGAAAACTAAACTAGGTGGGTGAAAAGTATATCTTTGCATGAAACTTTTTCATTCCAGAAAACATTTTGTCATCTTGATAATAATGGCCAATGCTACTATATCCAAATTTTTGTCTTTTTTTTTTTTTGAGACAGAGTCTCGCTCTGCCGCTCAGGTGTGATGGCGCGATCTCGGCTCACTGCAACCTCTGCCTCCCTGGTTCAAGCGATTCTCCTGCCTCAGCCTCCCTGAGTAGCTGGGATTACAGGCATGCGCCACCACACCTGGCTAATTTTTGTATTTTTACTGTAGACGGGGTTTCACCATTTTGGCCAGGCTGGTCTCGAACTCCCGACTTCCAGTGATCCTCCTGCCTACCTCAAAAAGCAACTTGATAAATCCACAGGCTCGGTATATTTTAAAAATTCTTTTAAATACAGTATACTTTTCTCTTTTTTTCCAGAATTAACCATGAATCGCACACACAGCCAGAGGCTTTTAACCCGAGAACGGACAAAGGGGCCTGCTTGTGCAATACAATTATTTTTAATGGTTAAACAAATTAATACATAAGACCAGCTTTACCTAATATAATAATAACGAACCAAAGTTTACAACAGACAAGAAAAGCACCAGCTGTCCCCGCCACCCCGGAGCGATCTCCAAGGGGACGCGGGAGAGCGCCGCGGGGGACGCGGAAGTCTGACGTCACAGGAACTGGGGGCGGGGCGGGGAGGCCCGCACACCCTATTGCGCATGCTCCCGCCTCCCCGGCCGCGGCCTGGCGCAGTGCGCACGCGCGCGGGTGGGCGGGTTTGACTGGCCGTAGAGTCTGCGCAGTTGGTGAATGGCGTTGGTGGCGGGAAAGTTGAGTCTCTCCTGCGCCGAGCCTTCGGGGCGATGTGTAGTGCCTTCCATAGGGCTGAGTCTGGGACCGAGGTGAGAGCCGCCGGGTTGGGAGTGAGGGAGATTAATGAGTTTTCCTTCTCTCTTCTTTTATAAGCTCCTTGCCCGACTTGAAGGTAGAAGTTCCTTGAAAGAAATAGAACCAAATCTGTTTGCTGATGAAGATTCACCTGTGCATGGTAAAAAATACAACCTTTATATAAATAAATGCCATTTTGACTGAGATTTTTAAATTTTACACAGGTGATATTCTTGAATTTCATGGCCCAGAAGGAACAGGAAAAACAGAAATGCTTTATCACCTAACAGCACGATGTATACTTCCCAAATCAGAAGGTGGCCTGGAAGTAGAAGTCTTATTTATTGATACAGATTACCACTTTGATATGCTCCGGCTAGTTACAATTCTTGAGCACAGACTATCCCAAAGCTCTGAAGAAATAATCAAATACTGCCTGGGAAGATTTTTTTTGGTGTACTGCAGTAGTAGCACCCACTTACTTCTTACACTTTACTCACTAGAAAGTATGTTTTGTAGTCACCCATCTCTCTGCCTTTTGATTTTGGATAGCCTGTCAGCTTTTTACTGGATAGACCGCGTCAATGGAGGAGAAAGTGTGAACTTACAGGAGTCTACTCTGAGGAAATGTTCTCAGTGCTTAGAGAAGCTTGTAAATGACTATCGCCTGGTTCTTTTTGCAACGACACAAACTATAATGCAGAAAGCCTCGAGCTCATCAGAAGAACCTTCTCATGCCTCTCGACGACTGTGTGATGTGGACATAGACTACAGACCTTATCTCTGTAAGGCATGGCAGCAACTGGTGAAGCACAGGATGTTTTTCTCCAAACAAGATGATTCTCAAAGCAGCAACCAATTTTCATTAGTTTCACGTTGTTTAAAAAGTAACAGTTTAAAAAAACATTTTTTTATTATTGGAGAAAGTGGGGTTGAATTTTGTTGATATACATCATAAAATAGTCTTTTGCAGGGTACTACGCAAGCCTTAAAATTTTTCTTAAGACAGAGTCTTGCTCTGTCTCCCAGGCTGGAGTGCAGTGGCACAATCATGGCTCACTGCAGCCTTGAACTCCTGGCCTCAAGGGATCCTCCTATGTGTGCCTCCTAGAGTGCAGGGATTACAGGCGTGAGCCACTGCTCGTGGCCAAAAGTTTTCTTTTTTTTTTTTTTTCTTTTTGAAACAGTCTTACTCTGTCTCCCAGGCTGCTGGAGTGCAGTGGCACAATCTCGGCCCGCTGCAGCCTCTGCCTCTTGGGTTCAAGTGATTCTTCCACCTCAGCCTCCCAGGTAGCTGGGATTACAGGCACCCACCACCACGCCTGGCTAATTTTTGTATTTTTAATAGAGACGGGGTTTCACCATGTTGGCCAGGCTGGTCTCGAACTCCTGACCTCAAGTGATCCACCCACCTCGGCCTCCCAAAGTGCTAGGATTACAGGCCCGTGCCCAGCCCTAAAGTTTTAAACTCTAGGGGAATTAACAGTATTTCTTTACAGAATGGATTTGTTAAACTAGCACAGTAAAAGTAAAGACTATTCTGTTTCTAGGCTGTTGAATCAAAGTGATTTTAGCAATTAAACTTTGTATTAATTTACCACCAATATTTCTTCACAAAGGAACTTTTAAAAGATTATCTCAGAAAGTAAATCTGAGAGGTAAGAAGTAATAATGAGTAAATGGTAAGTACTTGAGTAAATCTAAAGAAATATTGATAGTAAGGCAATCCTAAGCAAAAAGAACAAAGCTGGAGGCATCACGCTACCCAGCTTCAAACTATACTACAAGGCTACAGTAACCAAAACAGCATAGTACTGGCACAAAAACACACGTAGACTGATGGAACAGAATAGAGAATTTAGAAATGAGACCACACACCTATAATTTTTTTGATCTTCGATGAACCTGACAAAAACAAGCAATGGGCAATGGATTCTCTATTCAATAAATCGTGCTGGGATAACTGGCCAGCCATATGGAAAAGATTGAAAATGGACGCCTTCCTTATGCCATATACAAAAATTAACTCAAGATGGATTAAAGACTTAATGTAAAACCCAAAACAGTAAAAATCCTGGAAGACAACCCAGGCAGTACCATTCAGGACATAGGCACAGGCAAAGATTTCATGACGAAGACGCCAAAAACAATTGCAACAGAAGCAAAAATTCACAAATGGGATCTAATTAAACTAAAGAGCTGCACAGCAAAAGAAACTATCAAGAGAGTAAACAGACAGCTTACAGAATGGGAGAAAATTGTTGCAAACTATGCATCTGAGAAAGGTCTGAAATCCAGCATCTATACGTAATTTAAACAAATTTAGAAGAAAAAACCACCCCATTAAAAAGTGGGCAAAGGACATGAACAGACACTTTTCAAAAGAAGACATCTGTGGCCAACAATCCTATGGAAAAAAGCCCAGCATCACTGATCATTAGAGAAATGCAAATCGAAACAACAACGAGATACCATCTCACACCAGTCCAAATGGCTATTATAAAAATGTCAGAAAATAACAGATGCTGGTGAGGTTGTGGAGAAAAAGATATGCTTATACACTGTTGGTGGAAATGTAAATTAAATTAGTTCAGCCATTGTGGAAGACAGTGTGGGGATAAAGACAGAGATACCATTCAACCCAGCAATCTCATTACTGGGTATATACCCAAAGGAATAGAAATCATTGTTATAAAGACACATGCACGCGTATGTTCGTTGCAGCACTGCCCATCAGTGACAGACTGGATTAAAAAAATGTGGTACATACACACCAGGGAATACTATACAGCCATAAAAAGGAACAAGACTGACTGGGCGTGGTGGCTCATGCCTGTGATCCTAGCACTTTGCGAGGCCGAGGTGGGTGGATTGCCCGCGCTCAGGAGGTCAAGACCAGCCTGGGCAACACGGTGAAACCCCATCTCTATTAAAATACAAAAAATTAGCTGGGCATGGTGGTGCGTGCCTGTAGTGCCAGCTACTCAGGAGGCCGAGGCAGGAGAATTGCTGGAACCCAGGAGGTGGAGGTTGCAGTGAGCTGAGATCGCGCCATTGCACTCCCGCCTGGGCGACTCCATCTCTAAAAAATAAAAAATAAAATATAAGGAACAAGATCATACCTTTGCCAGGGACATGGATGGAGCTGGACGCTATTATCCTTAGCAAACTAACATAGGAACAGAAAACCAGATACTGCATGTTTTCACTTATAAGTGGGAGCTAAATGATGAGAACTCCTGGATACAAAGAAGGGAACAACACACACACACACACACACACACACCCTCTCACAGACTTAGAATACGTGGCAAGAAAAGCATATAATTTGACATTAGGAGCAGAAGAATTAGTGTGCTAAGGTCCTTGCATTGTCCGGGAGAAGGGGAAAAGTATCAACATTAGACATTGATAAAGGGTCTGCACCTTTTGATTTCTTAACCACTCAAGGATAGAAAAGGGGCATAACTTTAAAATGAAACAGGAAAATGGTGGGCTGATTTTTAAATTTAAAAGAACCGAATACAGCAGGACAGATCCAAAGCACAGAGGAGATGGTGTATTTAACTCCATCCACACCAATCATTACATTACATGCAAAGGGACTGAGGACTCCAGTTAAAATGACAGTTTTAGGCTGGTTTTTAAAATACATATTTGCTGTTTTATTTTTAGAGACAAGGTCTCGCTCCGTTGCCCAGGCTGGAGTGCAGTGGCATCATAACTCACTGCAGCCTCGAACTCCTGGGTTCCAGTGAGCCTCCACCTCAGCCTCCAAAGTAGCTGTGATTACAGGTGTGTGCCACCTTGCCTAGCTGAGTCCCTTGAATTGATAAAAGGTATATACAAAAATCCCTCAGTAAACATTAGTTAATAGTGAAATATTAGAAGTGTCTCTTTTAAAATCAAGAACAAGAGTGCCTGCTATTACTACTTGTATTCAACATTGTACTGAAAGTGTCAACACAGTAAAGCAAGGAAAATGAAAAAGCATGAAAAAAAGGCATATGGAAGAAACAAAACTGTCATTCTTTAAAGGTTAGATGATTGTATGTATGGAAATCCAATATCATCTATAAGCAGATTATTAGAATTAAGAGTTTAGCAAATTTGCGAGCTAAAACATCAACATTTAAGTTTTTCTAAGTACCAGCAACAGAATTAAAAAATAGAATTTTAGGCTGAGTGCAGTGGCTCACAACTGTAATCCCAGCACTTTGGGAGGCCAAGGAGGGAGGATTGCTTGAGTCCTAGGAGTTCAAGACCAGCCTGGGCAACATAGTGTAAGACCCTGTCTCTATAAAAATAAATTTTAAAAAAGAAAATGGAATTTTAAATATATATAATATTTAATCATAACTAAAAATATAAAGTTTCTAGAAATAAATCTAATAAAAATATGCAAGACCTTTTTGGAGAAAATTACAAAGCTTTATTGTAAGAAGCAGAGTTTAACCCTTTTCCCATTTAGAAAAAAAAAGTGCAGCTCACTGCCAGCGCTCATTTAATTTTACGTAAACACACTCTTGGAGGCTGAAGCAAATCTTACTGATTTTCAATGTGAAAATAAAATATAAAAACTATTCTTGGAGTTATTTCTAAACAGAACTAACATCAGAATCATCTGAATCATCAGAATCATCTCTTTCAGAAAAATCGGACTCATCGAATGAATCTTCGGCTAACTGTTGAGAACGATGTTAACATCACGTGTAGGAATACTACATTTTCCAGGATTTGACATTTTCAGCGATCAAGAATTACTATGTTTTGTAAATGGAAATACCACTACTAAAGACAGAATGCTATAAATAGAATGATGTCTTTTGTTTCTAAAGTCGATA